TATTGCTCGTTCAGATGCAAATTCAGAAGCTGAACAACTGCCCTCCAAAAGTTGCACCAAGGCCCTTATGTCCAGCTCTAAACCTTTGCGGGGATGGGAGGGAGGTGGGGACTACCAAGTGATCCACAGATCACAAGCGATGCTCTTTAAGGTGGTTTTTCTGAAATGTTTTATTACCCCTGCTTAAGGGAAGGCTTTGTAGGACAAAGAGTATTGAACTTGAAGCCTGGGTCTCCACCACTACCTGACCTTGAGTGAGTCATTTAGTTTTTTAATCTCTTTGAGTCCCGTGTTCCCAGTTGTAAAATATGGAGGTTGTGGGCTCCATAATAATAGCTAGGCATTTAGGATCTATAACGTGCCAGGTGAGGCGTTTTCCGCGTTATCTCTTTTGATCCTCACAACTACCTTGGTAGACTTCACTAATCCCATTTTACCCGAGACGTTCGGTTGAGAGCGCTTTGATGGCATGCCCAATATCACGCAGCGAGAGTGGCGGATCCGGATTCCACTTCAAAGCTGCCTGACCCTAACACTACGCAGCCCCAGTTTGATCGCAGGTAACCTCCTCCGAGATTTCCCTCAACTGCCCGCTCGGTTCCTTCTCCGCCTCTCCTCGCTTCACTGGCGTCCAAAGCGCCCCTTCGGGCACCGGACATGCTCAGTAACGCATGAAGACTTTTCGCTCTGCCTCGGGAAATTTTTCACGCCACTCCGGGAGCCGAGCCCGCCCCGCCCACGGCTCCTCCTCACGGGATTGGTCAAATTCCGGGAGGCAGCGAGGGAAGGGAGGCAGGCGGAGGTCCAAATTACCTCCCAAACCCCAGCGCTCTGGGCGCGCGCGCCCCGAGAGTGCGTGCCTGCGTGCGTGCGTGTGAGTGAGCACGTGAGGGCCCCAGAACGTGCACAGTGGGCGGGGACAGGAAATGGGAAGCGAGGGGCGGGGGTTGCCGTTGCCATGGCAGTGACGTCAGGCGTCGGGGAGCGAACCCGGCCCCTTCCCCACGCGCGCGCGCACACACACACAGAGACATGTACACGCGCGCGCACAGCCGCTCTCCCTCAGACACACTGGAGGGAAAGGTCAAACTAAAGGCGAGGGAGCAGAGAGACCGGAGGGAGCCGCTGCCGCCGCCGCGCGCCATGACGGACGCGGCGGAGGCTGCTTTCTCAGTGCGGACGCCGCCGATCCCCAGCTCTCGCCGCGCCCCCTGCCCCCCGCCCCTCGCGCGCCCCTCACCCTGGCGCTGGCGCGTCCCCGCGCCCTCTCCCCCGGCCGCTCCAGGCGCGCCTCGGGCTCGGGGCGCGGGGCGCTGGGAGCGGGAGGGTGGGGGCCGCGGCGGGCCGGCGGCCTCCTCGCCCGACCCCCGACCCCGGGCCAGGTGAGTGCCTTGGGGCGGGAGAGGGCGTCCGGTTCATCTTCATGTTCCATTTGGTTGTTTTCAGGTGTCTTCAGAATTCGGCAAAGTAGATGGGACTGCAGACGTTACCATTCCCTGTGACTCTTGCTACGATCTTACAGACTTCATTGTGCTGGGCTTAGATGTCTTCAGAGTCACCAGGTACTTGGTTGTTCCTAGATAGTGGGCCTGCCTGATCAGGATTTGGTATTTTTCCCACTGAATTAAAATTGTTTTGCCTAAGCCTCATTTTGTGTGTCAAGAAAATAAAGGCAAAAGAGTAAGTGCTGTGCTCCTAATCCACAGCTAGCTGGTAGTCAGCAGCCTGGGAGGCTGAGTCTCTGGTCTCCTAGTCTCAACCTTCTAGGCAGTGAGCATTGTTAATCACAGAACAGGCCCTCCTTGGACTCCTTGGCTTGCTCGTCTTTGTTTCTCCCAGGGCCTAGCGTTCACATCCACACACATACTACATACGTTTCTGCATGTGTGCATGTGCATGTCAGGGAAACCACAATTTGTTCTCAGCTCCTTACTCATGTGAGCTTAGCGAAATCGTTTCTCCAATCTGTACCTTCTTCTTCATCTGTAAAATAGAATTATCATCTGCTCTGCTACTACCCTTAAAAGTAGTTACTGCATAAGGATGAGAAAATGTATAAAAACACTTTGAAGCTTTTGTTACAAAGGGCAGTTAGTAATAATGAGTAAATGATAAATAAGCCTTATAGAACAGGAAGCCTTTTCATCTTTCTGTCCTAAACACCCTTCTATTTTATAAATTTTTCAAGTAGATTAAGTTTATTAATTTAGATAATGTTTTCTTTTTCTTTTTGTCTCTGCTCTATTTATTTAACATTGGATATATAGAGAATGGTAATTATTATTGAATGGATTGAAAACAAGAATAGAGTCTCTTTGGGAGTATCTGTGTTTTTTGTTTTTTTTTTTTTCCATGTAATTGGGGGCATTTTCTGCTCCATGGTCGGTTTCTGGTGGTTTGTGAATTCTTGCCTTCTGCCAAGTGTTTTCTCCCTGTCACCACCCTGCTACTACTCTTTGTGTTTACCTTCCCAGCTGCCCTGCCTTATTTCAGAGTTCAGAGTCAAATTGTAGCCAACCATTTCTGACAGCCTTCCTAGACATCACTGAATTTCAGCTAATTAATAGATTTAAGGGATGCGAAATCTAGGCCAATTCAGAATTTTACTTCATTTGAGGGTTTTTTTTCCAGAATATTTATCTTAAGTTACAAAATGTTGTTTCCTGTTAATTGTTTTCTTATGTATTCTGGTAAAATTTTATAAACCCAGTAAAACTCTCTTACAACAATACTCTTGGGAGATAATGGCTTGTATTCGTTCTGGATTGTCACATAGGAAGAGATGTGTTTAGGTATCTAACTTGGTTTCAGCATTGTACTTGAGACATCTGTGGTAGGACAGAATCTGTGGCAAATGTGGCATGGCATACATTATATATGGATATTCATAAACTGCTTTTGATAGATTGACAAACATTTCCAGTTACTGAACCAGTAGCACTGTTCCAGTCAGTAGCTCAGTAATATCCATTTTTTTGTCTGTACAGCAGATTGTATGTATGCATGTGTGTTTTGCCCATTTTTATAAAAATGTGTTAAAAGTAAAATGCTAATGCTGATAGAAAATTGACCCGCAAATATGTAATGTTTTTGACAAAGATGGAAATCATAAAGCATGCCAAAAATGGTAAACCTTTAGCTTCAGCTATCCCCTCATTAGACTTTACCTTCTTACTGTGTATTATTACAAAGATTGTGTCTAGAAGATACTTTATAATGATAGAAGGTATTTTATAATAGGGTTTCTTATCACATATACTTAATATTCAACTTCTGTACATTTAATTTTCATGTTTCCTCAAGAATATATTATACAAAGTCATAGCATTTGACAAAATTCCTTCATAACTCTGAAGAAAATATTCTATGTATTGTTTGTGTGAGTTAAATACAGTGGCTCTGATAAAAATGTCTTTTGATCAGTCTTTAAAAAAATTAAACTGAGGACAGGAAGGTAAATTAAAGGGGAGATTTGGAGACTTGTGGTAACTGGTTTATTGCAACTTAATGTGCAGCATCCTCATTAGTCAAGTATCATGTGCCTACCTAGGCATGAAATAGCTATTTTTTTCCTGATTTAAATCTGGAAAGTTTCAGTTGTAGTACAGTTTGAATAGTTGTTGTTGTAAATAGCCACTGGACTTTTTAAAAAAGTATTTTTCTTCAAAAACAGTGAAGGTCATCTTGTATCCATAGAGACCACATGTACTTTCCTCATTATTTCCAGCATTATTTATATAATGGGTAGAGTTATTTACAACATTAAACAAAAAGTATTTCAGAGAGCAACCGTTAAATATTATCACAGGGTAAATATCAGCAACTGAAATCCTTTTCTCATAGTTTCTCAAAAAATTTGGTATTAGGAAATTAATAGTCTCTCAGAATTTGTATATTGGTTTTCTTCAGTAGTTATTCTGTAGAGTGTGTGTGTACATATGCATGCTCATGTATGTATGTATGTTCATTTCTTAAATCATTTCATAAATCACTGTGACTTAATTGTGGACTTTAATTGTTTTCATAGTTTTTTTCCCCAAAAGAAGGTTACTTTACATATTTTATTTTATTTTTATTTTTATTTTTTTTGAGACAGGGTCTCACTCTGTCGCCCAGGCTGCAGTGCAGTGGCATGAGCTCAGCTCACTGCAGCCTCCACCTCCCAAGCTCAGGGATCCTCTTACCTCAGCCTCCCGAATAGCTGGGACCGCATGCACCACCACACCCAGCTAATATGTTGTATGTTTTTAGAGGTAGGGTTTTGCCACTTAGCCCAAGGCTGGTCTTGAACTCCGGGACTCAAGCGATCTACCCATCCACCTGCCTCGGCCTCCCAAAGTGCTGTGATTATAGACATGAGCCACTGTGCCTGGCAATTTTACATATTTTAAATTAAAGCAAATCTTGGTTTTTGATGGAATGCAGATTTACTTATATTTCACTTAGTCTTTTTCCTTTCTTTCAGAAAAGTGGTGTGGAAACAAAATGGTTTTAGTATATTGCCTTATAAACAAATTTAAGATCATGAGTTTCTTTTATTATCCTCTTTGTTTTGCTCATTTCCTTGAACTGTACATCCCTAACCTAAATCAGCTGGAGACAGGGGAAGAAAGTGTTAGATTCTTACTCAGTTTAGATCCTCTGCCAGGAAAACCCACTCTATTCATTGTCAACTAAATTAACGCTTTTTTAAATAAAAGGAGTCATTTTTAACAATAACGTCAGGGCAGCAGGCATCCATGAAATGTATGGTCACTGATCATTAGGGTTATCATTCTAATGTGTTTACTATTTTGAAACTCTAGGGAGAAGAAAACTTATTTTTGCATATGTTGGAAAAATGTATCCTCATGTAGGATATCAGGGTAATATCTTTAATGTTTCATACTTACCAAGATAAATTTGTAATGCGTATTTTCTTTTAAAATTAGATTTATTTAGGAGAAATTGCACTTGGTGAACCACTTTCTCTTTAATTATTAGCATTAACTTTATCATTTTTGTTTCAAGATGTCACAGCTATTGTTCAGCACTAGAAATTATATAAATTATTAGCTGAAGATGATGACTGGCAACATTTATGTCTGTTCCTCCTCTTAAATTTCTTGTTCAGAAAGTCTGTTGTTGTAAACATCCCCGACTGGAAGCTGTAAGACACAGCTAAGCTTTCAGTCAGATGTTTGCTGCTACCGGCTATTCACAGACATCCTCTTGATATAATTCTGTCCCGGAGTGGAGTTGAGGAGGCTATAAAATGTGTGGGAAAACCTCAGAAATCTTTAGCTGCATTCTTTTACTGCACTGACAGTGCACGTATTATGATAGTTGAATGTAGGGTGCTCTCCTAATAACAGGATATGCCGTCTCGAGCTTCCCAGACTTAGCGTGCTGCTGCTGGGCCTTAGAGAATTTAGTTAAATAAAAAGTGTCACCGCCTATTCCTGTTTCTGCCCTGTCAATGAAATTTTAGTCTTTATAACCTTTCCAAGTAGGCTGGAGTTTAACATCCCAACAATTCAGGAGACTGATTTTCTCCATTGTAAATTCTGTGGAAGTTCTGGAGAATAATTTCATCACTACCACCCAGCAGTATGCAATCTAGAAATTTCAGCTTTCCCTATACTTAAAAGAGATGTGTGTGCAACATTTTTCTCCGTCCTCTTAGCCCCCCACTTCCTGTTCCCCTCACCCTGAGTGATATTACAGCTCCTAATCAGAACTCTCCTCTAAGAAAAACTGCAAGACGTCAAGCCACTAAGCCTGTTTACATTTGCTAATGGGTATGCATGTCTTTTTATATTAATATTTTTCCTAAGTATTTTCAGATTGTTGCTTTCAGATTTATTGCTTCCTCCTTAAAATATAGCTGCCCTGAAAGCAGCTGTATTGTATCTATTTTTTGTGTTTCCCCACAGATCTGAATAATCCAGGGCTTTTCTCACAGATGACACTCAGTGTGGACTAATTGATAATGTATAATTTTATAGCAACTATTTTCTGAGTTTTAAAAAATTGTTATTTTATTTCTGTTAGTCTTTCAGACACTGGAAAACATTTCTATTTTATTGGCATTTTTCTTTTCAATAAAGCATTGGTTTTTTTAAATCATTTATTTTTATTAAACTGCTAAACATACTATGTTAGGTTCCATACATGATTAAACCACCAAAAGATAAAGGTCTTGCCAATCTAATGTATTTACATGCTTATTTTCTTTGATTAGATTATAAGCTTTCTGAGGTCAGAGACATTAAATCTTGATAATTCTATTTTTTCCTGTTATAAACAGCAAGTAAAGCACCTTGCATGTATAGTACTTTAGTAATGATTTTATATTATCTTATTGCAGCAGTGTCTACTGTTGCCTCTTATCTTTTATCCAGATGAGCAAATGACAGTTTTGGTCATAATGTAGTTACCCCAGATGTATTTGTGCTACAGCTTTTATTTTTTAAATGCTCTTTTGTTAGAGTAGTAGTTTATAAGACTTATTTGGGGATGGGGGTCAGTTGCTTCAGACTCAGGTGGCTTTCCAACTTGTAAATACAATTTTCAGGCTGGATGATTAGCATGCATCAAGCATCCCTTCCTATGAACTCTAAATAAAGCAGATTTATTGCATATTCTGTGGCCCTCTGTTTTAGCACATTGGAAACCTTAGACTCAAATAGCAGTGAAAGGATAGTTATTGCTGAGCTCAGAAGTCTTCCCTGCCAAAGGTAGAATGTAATGTGTTCTGTGGTAATAGGATTATTTTGTTTGACCAGGTGACACTGTTTATTTCTTATGAAAAATTTTGATATACTGCTTTAAAATTTAGTAAGATGGATGCATAATTTATGCAGTGAAATTTGAAAGGTTTTTCAAAATGATAAGGCCAAACCTAAGCTAAATGAGGGGGTAGGCATTCTTTATAATAAAGCTGTTATACTCTGCCCAGCTAGGCCAGTTATCCCTAGATGCTACAGATTAATGGGGCAATCTGTGTTATGTAACATTTGTTCTATATTATTCTGCCTCTAATGAGGTGAATCAAAGACGATGTCAGTTTTAATTCTGGATGCCCTTGCTTCAGTATAGTATAATACATAGGTACAGCCTTTTTTAGTAGTTTTCAGATGGCTTCTTTATGTTTTTATATTGAAGAACCACTAACTTCCCATTGGCCTATAAGGTTAGCAATTGATTATTTATAGCAAATGGCTTGAAATGTTAGATCATCAGTATTTGTCAATAAGCCTGTAATAACTTGTTTCCCTAGCCCTTAACTTAGTGTTGAAGAAAAAAATTGTGGTATTCATTGATAGGACTTAGAAAGCACAGAAATTACTTATTATTTAAGATTTGTTCTACCAATTGATATTTAAAGTAAAACATTTTTAGTTACTGAACACCATTCTGTAAATGACAGTATTTTATCCTGAGTATATGGTCTGAAATGACTTAGGGACAACTTTTTAAAGCAAATAACTAATTACAAAATTGGGTCTTCCAATTTATTTCAAATTAGATGCTTTTGTACAAATATTCTTGGTTAGAAATAGTCATATAAATACACTGTTGGACTTGTTCTCATTGATCTCCACACCTCAGTTCCTTCTACATGAGTCATGGGCTTGAGGTTACCCAGAAATGGACTGTGAACCTATAAACCCCAGCATGCATGTGGTATTGCGTCGAGCATGTTCTGTGATTCCCTTCTACTCTTGTTACAGCTTTATTCATTGGATCAATGTGCATTATTTGCTGTGTGTGCTCAGGTAATATTTTTGTTTCTTTTTTTTAGTTTGAATATCAGTTTGGGCTTAGTTACTTTTTAAAATAAGGCTGTTTCAGATAGTCTCTGCCACACTTTGCCTAGCCTGGTTAATTGTGGGTGGACCCATGCTACATGTTTTGGCATTGCCTTTTTCTTATCTGTACCATATTACAAACTTCCTAGTAATTTGACATTCACTGCTGTCTTTGCTTTAGCTTTCCAACAGGTTTGGTGAAACAGTCCATTGCTGTTCAATATCAGCTTGCATCAGAATTACTTGGAGGGCTTATTGATTAAAACACAGATTGCTGGGCCCTGCAAAAAAAGTTTCTGATTCAGTAGGTCTGGGGTGGAACATAAGAATGTGCTTTTCCCCCCACAGTTCCCAAGTACTGCTGATGCTGCTCCTCTAGGCCCATGCTTTCAGAATCACAGAGCTCATCTTACATTCTTTTCCTGCTAGATATTATGCCCAATTAATACATGAAGTAAAACAGAAAAATCCTTAACTTAAAAACATGTATTAATCCAGAAGTTTGATTATAAAAAGGTTTGTTGAAAATGTGAGACCATTTTTTCTCCCAGAGAAAAAGTATATTAATTGTCTAGCTGGGAGGGGCCTATTTGAATGTGTTTTCAGAGAAAAGCAGAAGAAAAAAATACGGTTGTAATAGAAGTAGTTAAAACAGAAAAGCAGTATGGTTGTAGAGTGGGGTGGCGGGGAGGTATATGTGTATTTAATCTTGAGAACCAATGCTTTTGGAAAACAGCCCGAAGGGACAAGAGACTAGGTAGAGACTGGCGAGGTTCCTGAAAGTCCTGGGTTACCTGTGAAATGCCAAAGATTTTTAAAGTTTGCTGGCAGTGGTTATTATATGTAGTTTTACTTCCAAATTTGAAGATTTCCTCTTCTTTGATGCAAGTGTGTTGGTAGGACCACTGATAATAGTTAGTGGAGATATTTGTGGGAATATATTTTTAATCAGAAAGAATGCAAAAAGAGGGGGAGACATTTCTTTGAGACACCTTAATGACACTGGGAACAGTAGAAGGTGGAAAGAGATCAGAGTGTGGGAAAGATGTGCCTGAGATGAAATTATCTGAATTCTGAATGTGGGGGAGAAGATGAGGAGAGGGTTGAGGGGGAGGAGAGATGACTAAGCTCCTCACAGTGTTTCATTAACTGTCTTTTACCTAAAGGAGGAATCTTCTTAATGAAGATTGGTTGATGCATCATACTGGTCATCAAGTAAGTTCTTATAAATGCAAGTTTGATTGTTTTGAAGGGAAGGATATAGGAAGGCTGGATAATCAGCTACATTTAGATATGGAACACTACAGGATGTCGGCATTTATTGTTGTAAATTCCTTTGGTGAAAAACGTTATCACTTGTTTGTGACTAGCCTGGGCAATATAGTGAGACCTTGTCTCTAAAAAAAATTTTATTAATAAGAAAAATTAGCCGGGCATAGTAGCGTGCCTGTAGTGCCCCCCACTGCCCTGGACACGCCCCCACTTCCAAAAAAACAAACACCCAACTCACTTCTGCCTTTTCCTTGGATTCTACACTTTCTCTCAGGATATCTTTCCGATTGAGTCTTGCCTCATTTATGTGAATGCTGTGCCTGTTCTTTTTTTCAACAGAGTCTTACGTAAAGAACCGTACAAACTTAGTAAAGAGTTTAAGTCCTGCTTTAAACCAAGTTTCAGTTCATGTAAACATCCTACACTCAGCTGTAATACATGGATTGGCTGGGAGGTGGATGTTTACTTCAGCTGACTTGGAATGTCAACCAATTAACATTGATAAAAGATTTGGCAAGAATAGTATACAGAGGCTTGAATTTTTAATGTAATTAATGTAATTAAAGGTTTGTTGGAAATGTGAGACCATTTTGTTCTCCCAGAGAAAAAGTGTGTTAATTGTCTAGCTGGCAGGGATCTACTTGAATATGTTTGCAGAGAAAAGCAGAAGAAAGCATGGTTGCAGTAGGAGTAGTTAAAACAGAAAAACAGTATGCTTATAGAGGAAAAATTACTCTAAATTTATTAAAATTCCTTTAAATTTGTTACTCAATTTAAATTTTTATTGTATCTTTTCAATTTTGCTATAGCACTAACATGACATAAGGCTCTGGGTATTGGGACAAAAGAATGCCCTTGTTTGGTAGTTGGGGTCGGGTTTGTAGTATTGCAGTGTGCTTTAACAAGCATGGGCTTTGACATCAGACATTTGTTGCCATCTGGACTCCACAAGTGAATTTGCTACGGGATTTGGAGGAGGGAAAGGCACTGTTTCCATACCTCAGTGGTTTTCTCATCTGTAAAATAAGTATGTGATTGCATGGATTGACTTACATGATGAATATAAAGTTGTTCATTAGTACAGTACCTGTCATATTAAGTACTCAATAAATGCTAGTTATTATTAATGCTGTGTTGTAGGTGTTCAGTAAATAGTTGCCATAATGCTTAAAGCAGACATAACTTGTTTTTATTTTTGCAATAAAGATGATGCCAACTTTTTGGTTTAATGGAAATGCTTTGAATCTTTGATATTGTTGTAATATAGTGGCAAAGAATTTTGAATCCCAGCTTCTGGAGCTCATATCTTGATTCTGCGAGTTACTTCGCTATGTTACTTTGGGGGAAGTTATTAATCTCTCTGTGCCTCAGTTTCCTCAGTCGACTAAATTGAAATTATAATAGCACCTACCTGATAGGATTGTTGAGACTAAATGAGGTAACAATTTAAAAATAAGCTAATACCTGATAATTAGTTCTATATATGTACTGATTGGTCTAAACGTTATTTCCATTTTCATGTCTTTACTTAAAATACTGAAAATTAATTTTTTATAGCTTTGTTTTTCAGTTCCATGAAATCAGCCTGCCTTTTCTTTTTTTGGTGATACATCCACATTCTGTATAGGTGAAAAGCAAAACAAACAAGTATAAAACGAAAATTATGTAAGAAGTACACACATCCTAGCAGCTTGGCAAGTGTCTGTATGCTCTTGCCTGTGCCTAAATCCAGAATTAGAATTCATGCTTGGTGCTCCTGTGGAAGATGTCTAAATGTTATGAGAAATACATGATTAAATAAAAATGTGAAATGAAAGCATGGAGACTTGTTGAAGGTGAGTGCTGTTTTTCTAATTATATATTTTATGATATAAATTTGAACATAATCCATGTTTACAGGTTGTAAGTGAAGATACAGATGGCAAGACACACAAAGACCAAATCCCAAAGCACTTCAACATTTAGAAGTCAGAAAAAGAAAGAGAAACTAGCAAACAATACTGAGAAGAGGCCAATGAAATCAGGAAAATCAGGAGATGATGGTGTCTGAAAGCCAAACAAGGAAAGGCTACCAAAAAGGATGAAGAGATCAACAGTGTCAAATTCTCCTGAAAGGTAGGCTAAGGTGAGATTTGACCATTGGCAACTCTCTACAAAACATATTTTTATACTTTTTCAGGACTGCCCTTATTGGACCACAGAGAGAAAGATGATCTCCTTCCCAGGTGCACTGAGTGGCAGCCTTGGGCCTGGACTGGTGGGTTCTTGGTGGCAGCAGGCATTTGCTGGTGGGGGCTCCCTCAGACCATTTTCAACTATTAAGTCAAGAGGACTTACAGCAAGTTCTTGCAATCTTCACTCCCATGTGCATGAAGTCTTGGGTCCATGATGTTCTGCCACAGTTTACAATGACCTTCATTATGCATCATTAGCATTTCATTAACATTAGCAGGGCCATATAGCAGTTTAATCTATCAGCTACTCCCTTAGGACATCTGGCTAATCCATTAACTTCCAACATAAATTATTGAACCCCCCTTTTAGCTGGTTATTTATGAGACCACTGGTCCTGACCTGCCCTTCCTGGTTTTGGCATGGTTCCTAGTCTTCTGGAAGTCTTTGACTTACTCTTAGTAAACTTATCTGCCCCTCGAAACTTACACAAATATACCATTTCATAAACAGACATACAGAACTTCAAGTAAGAAATAGGACCCCATATCTACCAAACCTGTCTCTTTACTAAAATATCCTATTTTGACCCTTTCTTTGAATTGTAACTAGTTTTGTAATTACACAGTTATATGTCTATTTTTGCATATACAATGTTAACTTTTTATCAGTAAAGCCTCATGGCTCAACTTGTAGATCAACAACCATAGATCTACAGTTGTTGTGATATGCAAATTGTCACTGCCTCTTCCTTTGTCCTTTCAGCACTAACCCAGCATTTTTGGAAGGAACCTGGTTTTCTGAGAATAGCAATATGTTTCAGGCCATTCTGATGTTCCCTTACTCCCACACATGGAATTAGCTTCTTTGAAGGGGCCCTGGCTACTGCTAATGAAAACCACTCCGGAGATTAATACTTGGGTACTGAGAGTACACACAGGTGTGCACAGGCAGACCGGGGATGTGATGGCACTCCATGGCCACTGGAAAGACAGGTGGAAAAGATGCTGTTTCCTAATCTTGTAATTATGTTCATAGTGAGATTGCTCATATAGTTCTAGCATTACTACATCCTTCTCTTTTATATGATTTTTAAGTGGATTATTTTCTACAATGTGCCTATTTAGATTTTTAACTGTTAACCCAAACTGATTATTCCCACCTCTGATTTTATCATTTTATAGATATATATGTGTGTGTGCATACATATGCATATATATATATATGTGTGTGTGTGTGCATATATACATATATATATATATATAAATAAATTTTAGGGACAGGGTCTTGCTTTGTTGCTGCCCAGGTTGGAGGAGTGCAGTGGCATGATCACAGCTTATTGCAGCCTTGAGCTCCTGGGCTCAAGCAATCCTCCAGCCTTGGCCTCCCATAGTGTTAGGATTACAGGCATGAGCCACCATGCCCAGCCAAGATCCATTATTTTGAGGTCGCCTGTATGTATCCTTTATCAAAACCTTCTTTCAAGAAAGCATCCTGTGAAATTATGTTCCTAAATTATTGTTTTCATGTAAATGTCTATTTCTCATAAAGATATTGGATATAATGATAAAATTATTGACACGAATATATTCAGTTGTGCAAATTATATTTCTTATATAACTAAATACCATTTCATGTCGATAAATTTATTGACACAAATTAATTCACATACTAGCTTCAAGAGGCCAACTGCCACCAGTGGTCAGCTGGGAAGCCGCTCTCTTCTAGGAACCATCACCGAGGCAGCTTGCCATTAATTATATACTTTCGAGTGATTTACATCCAATTCCACAAATGTGTCTTCATTAATTGAAGGCATTCTGAAATATTACTGGCAAATAGAAAGAATAGAGATGTTTGCTGATTGAAAATGTGCAAATCACATAGTAAGGCCGTGGAAGAGCCAGCTGTGGACTCATCTCTCCATTTACGAACCTGGATTCCCCCACAGAAAGGGGCCATCTCTTAGTCATTTCCATCTGCCTATGGCCAGGACAGTTTCCAGTAATAATAGGTGCTCAGTAACTCTTCTCTGAATGATGAATGGGTAGGAGGAAGAAAATGCCATGGGAATAGTGGAGAAAATCATAGCTTTCCAAATAATTAACCCAGAACCATCATCCACAGTCCACAATTTCTTCTTTTAATTTGTCTTCAGCAGTCTGAGGTAATTGGGTTTTGAGACAAATTTTAAATTGTTTCATTTCCAAAATTCGTTTGGTCACAACATCTAGGAGCAATCCATCTGCTAATCAATAAACAACATTTAAACGCTGCTGTGAGAAAGGCAAACCGGCACAAAACCAATACTGTCAGCAACCCAGAACAACTCTAATTTCCTGACAGAAATCGATTCACAGCAAAATAATGATTATTGTAAATATTTATAGTTCTAAAAGGAAACGCTCATCAATGCAGCTTTTTGAGCAGTTCATTTCCAAATAAAGATTCTGATGGGCCCCACCTAGCCATGTATCTTGTGGTGGAGGACGTGGTGGCTGTGAAGCGACTCTGTGGCTGTCTTGGAACTGGCTCTCTTGGAGGCTCTCCTGGAGGCCTGGGGGGCAGTTTGGGTACATTTTAGATGTGGTGGGGAGAGGAACACTGGGCATGGAGAGGCGAGATCCACACCTGGCTCTTCACTATTTTGCTGTGTAATCTCAGAAAGCCATTTGACCACTCTGAACATTCCATTTTCTCATCTGGAAAAGGACAATAATCATATTGCCCAACTTAACCTTCCAGATTGCGAGGATGAAATGAAGAAGGGGGAGGCTATATCTGTGAGCATATATTTAACAGACTGGACAACTTTAGGGTCTTTTCATGGTTCCGTATTTCCCAAGAACAGGGTTAAGGAGCAGGCGGGCAGTCTCCTGAGAAATCAGATGAGTCATCCTGAAGCTCAATGCCCAAGGGAGTTTTCCTCCTAAAAAATAAGTGACCCCAGAACGAAGTGTTCATTCAGTAATATGACTATGCAACAGGCGCTGAGAAAACAAGATGAAAAGGACCTATAAGGGCTGCTCAGGAAGCTCAGTCTAGTGAGGATGAACGCTGTGCAAACAGAGAAGTGGGGGATGGAGCTAGGCCAGTGAGACCAGAGCTGTGGGAACATGAAGTGTGAACTTCAGGGCTGTCCGAGAATTTCATGTTGAGCAGCAACCAAAGAGGGTTATTCCAGGAAAAGAAGAACAGGCAAAGACTAGCATTTCAGGGGAACCATGAACACAAATCAGTTTCCCAAACTTCAGTCTCCTGAAGTCTGCTTTTACACTTTTTTTTTTTGGGGGGGGGGGGGCATGTCTTTGCAGCATGTACACCATTTTAAGTTGACTGATTTTTGAAAATGTAAACGAACAATTTAAAAACTTTATATGACTACTGTAAGTGAAAAACGTTATTTGTCATGAACAGAAAATGACCTTAGAACATGGACCACATCAACTCATTACTCATGAAATAAATAACTGTCAGGCTCAGTTTGTTTCTGAGGCTAACGGGGTGACCATTGACAGAGGTAAGGGAGGGAGATAATGACAGATAGGAATGGATGCTACGTAGAAAATATGAAGTGTCTTGGAGGGTTACTTTAGATGGGTTTCGGGGGGTGAGGGTTAGGGGCTGGAAGATATCATTTGAGCCGAGGACTACAGTGTTGGAGCTAAACACCTTAACATCAAAACCAAAAACAAAGTCATTAAATTTCCACCAGACTCAGCTGCCTGCCGAAGGCTGTGCCACAAGCAGAGAAATGAATGAGCGGGTGTTGGAGGCGCGCACATCCAGTGCAGACTTGTTGTGGGACAAAAAGAGACGAGAGAGGAGGAAGTCGCCTTGTCACGTGTGATCGTAGGCCGCTCAGTGCTCTGTAGCCCCTAAAACCCAGCCGGGTGGCCCAAAGGAAAGCACCCCACGCTTCGGGAAACGCCGCAGCTTTGAGCGGGATGCAGGTTGGGAGCACCCCGATGGACACATCAGTAAACTGAGAGCAAGAAAAGTTAATTCGCTGCCCCAAGTTAGGTAGTGAGAGGTAGAGCTGGGACACGAAGCGCACCCAGAACTCTCCTTGCACGCCCAGCTCGGCGGCCCCACATGCCGCGGGTCTAGGGTCGCGCTAGCAGAGGCCTGGCACAACCGCCAGACTCCTGACCCCGAGATCCGCGCTCCGGACCTCCCGAGGGCCCCTCCCTGGGCGTGGCTCAAAACGCGGCGCAGCGGAATCCGTGAAGTGGGATAAAAAGCACGGCCTCCGACTGCGAGCATGCGCGTTAGCTCGGCCCTGCCGGGCCGCGCTCGGCGCCGGGGGAGGGTCACCCGAAGCGGACGTCCGCTACGCAGGCGTCTGCGCCCCGTGGGGAGGAGGGCGAAGACTCCATCCGCCATGTTGGATGCCGCAGATTCGCCATAACCTCGCCGGCTCTTTTCTTAAAAAAATAAAAATAAAAAGCGAAGCGTCAGCAGGGCGCCCCGCCCCCTCGGTCGGCACGGGAGGGGGCCCGGAAGAGCCCGAGGCTTTTTTTTCCTCCGCGGTGGGGCGTTGCCATGGAGACGCGGGCGGCAGGTGAGCCGGGCTGGGGGTTGGGGTGAGACGGGAAATAACATATTTTCCTTTTTTTTCCTTACAGAAAACACGGCCATCTTTATGTGTAAATGTTGTAACCTCTTCTCACCAAATCAGTCGGAACTCCTCTCCCACGTTTCAGAGAAGCACATGGAAGAAGGGGTTAATGTTGATGAGATTATTATTCCCCTTAGGCCTCTGAGTACACCTGAACCCCCCAACTCAAGCAAAACCGGAGATGGTAAGGGGGCTGGGGGGTGGGGCAGGATACCTGATTCCATTGTGCCCTCTTGTTTCCTCTGTAGAGTTTTTGGTCATGAAGAGGAAGAGAGGCAGGCCTAAGGGGTCCACGAAGAAGTCCAGCACAGAAGAGGAGCTGGCAGAAAACATCGTGAGTCCGACTGAGGACAGCCCGCTGGCTCCGGAGGAAGGGAACAGCCTGCCTCCAAGCAGCTTGGAGTGTAGCAAGTGCTGTCGGAAGTTCTCCAACACGCGCCAGCTGCGGAAGCACATCTGCATTATCGTGCTGAATTTGGGTGAGGAGGAAGGAGAAGCAGGTAAATGCTGCCAAAGGGCTGAACATGTCAATATACCTTATGCATCTTGGTATTTGCTCCTTAGGTAACGAGTCTGACCTTGAACTAGAAAAGAAGTGTAAGGAAGATGATCGGGAAAAAGCCTCGAAAAGACCACGGTCACAGAAAACAGAGAAAGTCCAGAAGATCTCAGGAAAGGAGGCCAGACAGCTTTCTGGGGCGAAGAAACCCATCATAAGTGTGGTTTTAACTGCACACGAAGCAATTCCAGGTGACTGCACCAAGCGGGAAAGGAAAAGGCAATCAATAAGCAATGCCTTTTGCATCAATCTCAGGTGCTACCAAGATTGTGCCAGTGGAGGCTGGGCCCCCTGAAACAGGAGCTACAAATTCTGAGACCACTTCAGCAGACCTGGTGCCTCGGAGAGGCTACCAGGAATACGCCATTCAGCAGACACCTTATGAGCAACCAATGAAGTCAAGCAGGTAAAGTGTTTTGTTCTGTGTAACTTCAGCCACCAGATGTAACCATGCTGTCATCTGTTTCTAGGCTAGGTCCCACTCAGCTCAAAATCTTCACTTGTGAATACTGCAACAAGGTCTTCAAGTTCAAGCACTCGCTGCAGGCCCACCTGAGGATCCACACCAATGAAAAGCCATACAAGTGCCCCCAGTGCAGCTATGCCAGTGCCATCAAGGCCAACCTCAATGTGCACCTGCGCAAGCACACTGGAGAGAAGTTCGCCTGCGACTATTGCTCGTTCACCTGCCTGAGCAAGGGCCACCTCAAGGTGCACATCGAGCGAGTGCACAAGAAGATCAAGCAGCACTGCCGCTTCTGCAAGAAGAAGTACTCTGACGTCAAGAACCTCATCAAGCACATCCGAGACGCGCATGACCCACAGGACAAGAAGGTCAAAGAGGCCTTGGACGAGCTCTGCCTGATGACGAGGGAGGGCAAGCGGCAGCTGCTCTATGACTGCCACATCTGTGAGCGCAAGTTCAAGAACGAGCTGGACCGTGACCGCCATATGCTGGTCCACGGAGACAAGTGGCCTTTTGCCTGTGAGCTCTGTGGCCATGGGGCCACCAAGTACCAGGCGCTGGAACTGCATGTCAGGAAGCACCCCTTCGTGTACGTCTGTGCCGTCTGCCGCAAGAAGTTCGTCAGCTCCATCAGGCTGCGCACCCACATCAAAGAGGTGCACGGGGCTGCCCAGGAGGCCTTGGTCTTCACCAGTTCCATCAACCAGAGCTTCTGCCTCCTGGAACCTGGTGGGGACATCCAGCAAGAAGCTCTGGGGGACCAGCTACAGCTGGTGGAAGAGGAGTTTGCCCTCCAGGGCGTGAATGCACTCAAGGAAGAGGCCTGTCCTGGGGACACTCAGCTGGAGGAGGGCCGGAAGGAGCCGGAGGCCCCTGGGGAAATGCCTGCCCCAGCTGTGCACCTGGCCTCCCCGCAGGCCGAAAGCACAGCCCTGCCACCCTGTGAGCTGGAAACCACCGTGGTCTCCTCCTCAGACCTGCATTCTCAAGAGGTGGTTTCAGATGATTTTTTGTTGAAAAATGATACCTCCTCCGCAGAGGCTCATGCTGCTCCTGAGAAGCCCCCAGACATGCAGCACAGAAGCTCAGTCCAGACGCAAGGTGAAGTGATCACACTACTGCTGTCCAAGGCCCAGAGTGCTGGGTCAGATCAGGAAAGCCATGGCGCCCAGAGCCCCCTAGGGGAAGGGCAGAACATGGCTGTGCTTTCAGCTGGTGACCCAGATCCCAGCAGGTGTCTCAGGTCAAACCCAGCTGAGGCCTCAGACCTCCTCCCTCCAGTAGCTGGTGGTGGGGACACCATCACACATCAGCCTGACTCTTGCAAAGCTGCCCCTGAGCACCGGTCAGGCATCACCGCTTTCATGAAGGTCCTGAACAGTTTACAGAAGAAGCAAATGAACACCAGCTTGTGTGAGCGGATCCGGAAGGTTTATGGAGACCTGGAGTGTGAATACTGTGGTAAGGAAAGGCAGCGCCGGTGCGTGGCCCTGTTCCTTGTTCTCATGTGAAAATATTTTTTTAGGCAAACTTTTTTGGTACCAAGTGCATTTTGATATGCATGTCCGCACCCACACCCGGGAACATCTGTATTATTGCTCTCAGTGTCATTATTCTTCCATCACCAAAAACTGCCTTAAACGCCACGTAATTCAGAAACACAGTAACATCTTGCTGAAGTGTCCCACCGATGGCTGTGACTACTCAACTCCAGATAAATATAAGCTACAGGCACATCTTAAAGTTCACACAGCACTGGTAAGTAGCAAGCCCAAGCGGCAGCCCCGTCTAAGTCAACTGATTATGTTCTCTTTCTATTAAGGACAAAAGGAGTTATTCTTGTCCTGTTTGTGAAAAGTCTTTTTCAGAGGATCGATTGATAAAGTCACATATCAAGACCAACCATCCTGGTAAGGTTGTGCATTTTGGAGTGGAAGATTAATGACTCCTTTTGACATCCTGCTTTTCTTCTAGAGGTCTCCATGAGCACCATTTCTGAGGTTCTCGGGAGGAGGGTTCAGCTGAAAGGGCTAATTGGAAAGAGAGCCATGAAATGCCCATATTGTGACTTTTATTTCATGAAGAATGGCTCAGACCTTCAGCGTCATATTTGGGCTCATGAAGGTGAGTATTCATCTTTCCAAATTGGGCACCTTATATAGAGATATATACATTTTTCCCTTGGCAGGTGTGAAGCCCTTCAAGTGTTCTTTGTGTGAGTATGCAACTCGTAGCAAGAGTAACCTCAAGGCTCATATGAATCGTCACAGCACTGAGAAAACCCACCTATGTGACATGTGTGGCAAGAAATTCAAATCAAAAGGGACACTGAAAAGTCACAAACTCCTTCACACTGCAGATGGTGAGTAAATGGCCCAAGGTGAACTTTCCCCTCGACGCTCATCTTGTCCTCCGCTTCTTTCCAGGGAAGCAGTTTAAGTGCACGGTGTGTGACTACACAGCGGCCCAGAAGCCACAGCTGCTGCGGCACATGGAACAGCATGTCTCCTTCAAGGTAAGAGGGCTCTGGAGAAGAAGGCAGATGTTCCTTTCCTAACCCCTCCTCATTGTCCCCGCAGCCTTTCCGCTGTGCCCATTGCCATTACTCCTGCAACATATCTGGCTCTCTGAAGCGGCACTACAACAGGAAGCACCCTAATGAGGAGTATGCCAACGTGGGCACCGGGGAGCTGGCAGCGGAGGTGCTCATCCAGCAAGGTAGGCGAGGGGCCAGCGAGCTGGGGCCCTGCATTTTTTTTTTAACCTCTGTCTGTGCTTTCAGGTGGTTTGAAGTGTCCTGTTTGCAGCTTTGTATATGGCACCAAATGGGAGTTCAATAGGCACTTGAAGAACAAACATGGCTTGAAGGTGGTGGAAATTGATGGAGACCCCAAGTGGGAGGTAATTTTTTTAAGTATGGTATTAATCTTGACGGAGATGACTTAGGTACTATGTTTTTATTTAGACAGCAACAGAAGCTCCTGAGGAGCCCTCCACCCAGTATCTCCACATCACAGAGGCCGAAGAAGACGTTCAAGGGACACAGGCAGCGGTGGCCGCGCTCCAGGACCTGAGATACACCTCTGAGAGTGGTGAGGACGCCTGGTCTTCCTTTGCCATCTCAGAATGGTGTCCTCTTTGCTTCTTCCTCTTAAGGCGACCGACTGGACCCCACGGCCGTGAACATCCTGCAGCAGATCATTGAGCTGGGCGCCGAGACCCATGACGCCACTGCCCTTGCCTCGGTGGTTGCCATGGCACCAGGGACGGTGACTGTGGTTAAGCAGGTAGGGACCCTCCTTCTGTAACTATTCATCTCTGGGTGACCTTTCTCTTGCCCTCCTCCCGCAGGTCACCGAGGAGGAGCCCAGCTCCAACCACACGGTCATGATCCAGGAGACGGTCCAGCAAGCGTCCGTGGAGCTTGCCGAGCAGCACCACCTGGTGGTGTCCTCCGACGACGTGGAGGGCATTGAGACGGTGACTGTCTACACGCAGGGCGGGGAGGCCTCGGAGTTCATCGTCTACGTGCAGGAGGCCATGCAGCCTGTGGAGGAGCAGGCTGTGGAGCAGCCGGCCCAGGAACTCTAGAGGACATGTGGCATCGGATGGCCACAGGGCGGGGCTGCCAGGCTCTGCAGGCACCCAGGGTGGGGAGGCCACCCTTCCTGCCCTACCCGCAGAATGGTGCTCTCCTTTGCCCTCCCTGCCCAGCAGCCTGATAGGACTCTCCTAGTCCAACTTGGGGTGGGCAAGGCAGTCAGCATCACCAGCAATACCACAGGACCCTCACCCCAGCATAGACACACACCCCCTGACCCTTACCATCTGCTTCCTGAAAGACTTCAGTGTCAGCTCCCCTACACACACCCCACACCTTCACCCCTTGCTTCAAGATTCAAACAGAGACTCCCAGTCCCCCTCAGCATCTTCCCTGAATCACAGCCCCAGCTCCTTGACCCCCATCTAGGTGCCAAATGTTCATCTGCAACCGCTATGCAGTCTGGTGAGAGGGAGACAGCCATCACATAGAAAGTGACCGTACGGGTTTTTAATCACTGCTGGGTGGGGTGGGGGTAGGGGGATTGTCCTGGCTTTGTCGACAAAGTCCCACTTCCCCGAGTATTAAGGGCCCTTGGTATCAAGTGAGGTAAATTCACCCATCACAGGGTCTCGCCCTACCATCCTGGAATTATTTCACTTTTAAGATAAATGCACTATTTCACTGTTCGCCTCCCATTCTAAGGAGGTGAGGTGGTTGGAATAAAAACAGTTCCTGTCTGAATGCTTTGGTTCTTCAGGCGGGATGGCTTACAT